TCTGAATGCAGGTCTTTTCTATCATTCTTATTAGGCATTCTATAAACACTTTGATTTTTAAATGAAAATAAAATAATGATAACTTATGGTGAAATAAAATACTGTCGCCCATTGATTACTATTAATTCTTAAAAATGTGTCTCCGTTACTTTAAAAAATTCTTTCTTCCAATATTATTTTTCTCTCTTTTCGAAACTCCTGTTATCTGTAATTTAGTTCTAATAATTCTATTCCCTGTATTGTTTAGGTGTTCTTTCATATGTTCTATTTCTTAGTCTTTTTCCTTATCCTCCTGGGAGATTACTTTAAAAATTTGGCTTTATATTTTACCAATTCGTTTATTCCTTTTTTATTGTTTCCATTATGTTATTTTTCCATTCTATAGGATTTTTTTTCTAAGCATTCTATTTCTCATATCTCTCATTTCTCCTTGGTCTCTTTGGTCATTATGTTTACTGTTCATTATTTTATATCACAAGTTATTACAAATACCTTTGATGTTATTTATAATGGTGTTTGTTGCCTTACTTTTGAAATAGTCATTTTCCTCAAATATTTTGATATTTTGACCTGCTAGCTCATTTTCTTCAGGAAATATTAGTTACTGTAGATAGCAGTGTATATGTGGAAAGGTTAGACTCTATTTGTTTCAGTCCCTATGACTTCAGCGTGGAGATGTGAATAAAATCTACGGCGAAGAGCCTCTGATACCAGGAAACTACTGTTATTCACTCCTCACCTCAAAGCAGTTTCTCAGATCAGGAGTTCACTTTTTTCTATCAGAAAGAAGTATTGCCTTATAGAGAAGTAGACTCTGCTCTATCAGGCCTTCTCTCTCACTTTGTTGACTGGATTTTATAATAAATTATTTATTTTATGTCTTTAAAGTTTGTGAATTTTTTGTTAATAATAATGTTTGCCTATTGTCACATCAAAGATTTTGCTTTACTGAGAAAGCAACCTTTTAAAAATATCATAATAAATATTTCTTCATAAAATAGGTATTCATTTGCCTACTGATCTACAAAATTAAGTTAAAACTTGGACTTTATTACCTAAGTTACTTATACCTTTGACAAATGTTGATAGAAGTTTTCTTTGTAAACTTTTTCACAGGTGAATGCAATCTGTACATTTTCACTAACACTGGACTCTTACATCTTTTAATGGAGAAAATGCACTTTAGGTTACATGAAGTGTATTACACACTTTGAAACTGAACTCAATTGTTTAATGATATTCAAAAAGTGATGAGCCATTTACATGAAATAGAGAAGTACCTATAGCATAAAATTAAATAGGATATTAATTATTGTGCTTTAGGGCATAAATTAGACAATAACCAAGATCAGAAGAATATGCAATACGGCTACAGTTCAGCCGGATTAGATTCATTATCAGAATTTAAACCCCATTTCTAAGGAATAATGCACTGGGTGCTGTCTGACTAGGTAATATGGAGGCAAGGAAATGCTATAGTTAGGTACCTCTTACTTTATTGTTGCGGTATATCTGTAATATGGCTCCTTTTCTTCCTTAACATTTCTGCAACTTGCCACTTCTTCATTGAAGTCCATCTGAATTCAGGCTCTTCAGAGGGAAAGTGCCCTTTTCCTAGTTCTGTCCCCCTCACTCCCTTTTTGTTCAACGTGTCCATTATGCTTCTCAAAGGCACAGTGGAAATGTGCAATTCAAGCTGGTGATGCCTCAGCTCATAACCAACAGGCCTTTCAAAAATGACCTTGGAAAATTTACACTTTAAAAAGTATGGCTAAGTGAGTCACATCTTAGAAAAACATCTGCTTTTTGGATTTCTTCCAAAGAATAATTGTATTTATTTGATACTAACACACATTGTCTGCCTAATTTGCTCAACTTTGTCCCTATTTTACAGATGAGAAAATTGAGGAGAAATAGCTGATGACTCCAATAGGTGGCTTTTATAGCTCCCTTCCAAGACCCATAAAGCAAAAATTCTCTTACAATTAAGTTTATATAAAGTAAACGTGAAGAGTCCTAATAGAGTTAATAATGAAAAAATATGAAAAAATACATCTGAGAGCCATATAAGTCTAAAATGTCCTTATTGATATGCATATAAACTGACGTGATTTCAACTGTATTTTCCAATTTTTCCCCTCAGGTATATACAACATTTATTATATATACTGTAATTTATTAATCTTTTCTTCCTTTTTCCTCTCAAGTTATCTGGAAGTATTTTGGATGTGTATAGCGGTGAACAAGGAATTTCACCAATTAACATGGGGCTTACAAGTGCTTCTTGTCCAAGTAGTCTACCAATGAAAAGAGAAATTACAGGTAATGTTGCTTTTATAGTTTTACCCTTTTTAAGCATGGTTTTTATTATTTTTCTTTTGATCAGAAACTGACACTAGAGCTTTAGCAAAAGAGAGACAAAAAAAGGACAACCACAACCTCAGTGAGTATATATTTTTCCATATAAAATTAATGGAGAATAATCAATAATATTTCTTCTTTAATAGTTGAAAGAAGAAGAAGGTATAATATTAATTACCGAATCAAGGAGCTTGGCACTCTTATTCCAAAGTCTAATGATCCGTGAGTTCAACAATCATTTCTATAATAATGTTAATTGTGAAAAGGTTATCTCTCCATTCTACAGTGATATGCGCTGGAACAAAGGAACCATTCTAAAAGCATCAGTGGAGTACATCAAGTGGCTACAAAAAGAACAACAGAGAGCCCGAGAATTGGAACACAGACAGAAGAAATTAGAGCAGGCTAACAGGCGACTTCTACTTCGGATTCAGGTTTTTATAAGAATGTAGCCATGAGTCACATACATTATTTAATGATTTTCGTTTGAAATTACAGGAACTAGAAATTCAGGCTCGTACTCATGGTCTGCCAACCCTGGCTTCACTTGGCACGGTTGATTTAGGTGCTCATGTCACCAAACAGCAGAGCCATCCTGAGCAGAATTCAGTAGACTATTGCCAACAACTGACTGTGTCTCAGGGGCCAAGCCCTGAGCTCTGTGATCAAGCTATAGCCTTTTCTGATCCTTTGTCATACTTCACAGATTTATCATTTAGTGCTGCATTGAAAGAGGAACAAAGATTGGATGGCATGCTATTGGATGACACAATCTCTCCATTTGGAACAGATCCTCTGCTATCTGCCACTTCCCCTGCAGTTTCCAAAGAAAGCAGTAGGAGAAGTAGCTTTAGCTCAGATGATGGTGATGAATTATAAGAAATAAACAGACCCAATTCATCAACTGGAAAGCAATTCTATGCTGGTGCTATGCAATTATGCTCTGTGTTTCATATGTTGCTTTGGCTTATTTTTTTTCTTAAAGGAATGTGTTGTTCATGAAAAACTGATAGAAGCAACAGAAGAATTCGCAGGAAGAAAAATCATAGTGTTAATGAATTATTGAGGGCGAAAAAAAGGTGTTTTCTTCTTTGACTACGGAGTCCAAATCCACTTAAATTCTGTTTTCCTGAAAAGAGGTACAGCATAAGAAATAGCTCTTTATTGATGTTTTAAAAGCAGCAACTTGGTGGTGTACTACTGGAACTAATGACTGCAAAGTGTTAAACGACTGAAATATACAAACAGTCTCTTAGTTACTCATTTCCATCTTCTCTTCAACTTTCACATCAGTCTTCCGGAATCAAGATCAACATATCAGGTGGTCATTGCCTTTCTCCATTGTCTAGTAGACATGTCTAAAGTTCAAACTTTATAGGATAAATAAATGTATAATAGATTATCTGTCACTTGTGGTTGAAAGGCAAATCTACAATAAATGTGAGAATTTTCCACAATAAAATATGGATAACTTATAAAAACATTGGTTACTAAAATTAGATCCTCATTTTATTGTAGTTGGTTCAATTACACTAATTCTAAAAGCATCCATGCATATTTATATCTCCAGTCTCTGTTCAGGAAAAGGAACATATTGAATATTTTCCTCAGGAATATGGACCAGAATTGTATCCCTTCACACAAACATACACATACACATATGCACATCATTCAGGTAGTATATGTTCTTTTGTTTTCTTCATGCTTCTGACTGCATCAGAATCACATTCCAAATTCTCTTTTCTTATGAAGAAGAGATGTCAGATCATCAATTTTAGTAAATAAAATATAAAATGTCCCCCTGCAAGGACAGTTTTCAGGTACTTAAAACTTTTCATCAGTATTGGACAGAAATCAATTAGTTGTTGATTTGGTTTTTCTCCAAATGGATAAAATATTGAAAATTGAATTGCCAATTGACAAAATAATTATTACAACAAACTATTTCTTATTATTTTCAGTTCTGAGAGGAACGTAAGGTTCTATTTCTATAAACACTTAGAGTGTCCTATGATCTTTGGTTGCACTGTTAGCATTTATTATAAGCACTTATAACTATGATGCTTCATTTAGATTTTTATCTCTTGCGCTTGTTTTAGGTTAGGAAATTAAGTTACCAAGCACGTTGCTCTGTGCTGGACCTCCAAGAGTGATCATCCGATCAATGAGTATTCATGGAGGCATACTCAGAACTGCAGTGAGTCCTGAGAAAATGTAGAAGAGTTGAAAAAGATATGGTCTTACTCCTAAGGTAGTTAATGAGAATGCATGAAAAACAAAAACAAAAGATAGAAGACATATAGAATAAAAAATCTAAGCATAAACTGTAAATACAGAAGGTCAGAGAAAATGAAAATGACTGACAAACTTTATGGGAACAGCAGAATTTGACTTCTCTTTGAAAGGCATTAATTGAGTGAAAGTGAGGGCATATAAAGGAATAATACCAACCAAATGATAAAAGTGAGAATAATAGGGGAAGTATCTTTATAGGACTTTAATTAGAAAGATCTGGATGCCCTAGAAGATGTCTGTTGGGGAGTTCTGAAGCATAAGACTGACAACAGGTTGTGAAGGCCCTTAGAAAACTATGGTGAAATAATATAGTATTAATATAATAGAAACAAATCTTTTTAGTAGCAGGGAGGATGCTAAAAACTAAAATATATATTACTAATGAGTGAGATGTAATCTTTCATGAATATTAAGCTTTGGGATAAATTTTGAAAGGATCTTTTAGTTGCTTCTCACATGGAAAATATGTCACTATGAAATGTGAGACCCTAATGCTGATAAAAGTAGAAAAATAGTAAATCATTATGGTATAATAATTATCTCAGGCTTAGCTTGTATCATTTGCTCAGAATTTGGAGAATTAAAATAATTTTATTGTTTGACATGGAAAAATAATTACTAACTTCTGGGTACAGTCATTAAAGCCTGATAGATAAATTCATCTGAAATATGCCATGTGAAACAGCTATTAGATACATCTTCTCAATAATTTTCAAGACGATATTACATACTTTTAATTTTATAACAAAATTCCACTTCATTATCTGAGTTGATAATTTGATTAAATGTTAAAAATTATAGATAAGGAATATATTTTGGAGTTCATAGAAAACACACCACTTTATTAGATAGAGACTGGCTTCAGTTCTCATTTTATCTGCTCTTCTCATTTCTTCATATTTTGAGTAGACTTGCACTGATGATGTCATTACTCAGTCATTATTTTCTGTTCTGTTAAGGTACAACTACTGGGCCTTGAAATCTATCCTTCACAATCTTGGCTGAGATAAGGACTTGGCACAGGATGATAGAGCCTGGACACAAGAGATCTGGAGAGGGAACTGCTATTTGCTGCTACATTCAGATTATGAGATGTCAGGGAACTGTAAAAAGGGTAATGAATTTTTAAAGAGAGTAAAGAGTTATGCTGTGTCCCGGTCAACTGAAATACATTAAAAATTAATTAGATGGTAGTTCTTAACTTTTTAAGGCAGATACCTTGAGAATCTAGTGAGTTATAGACCCTCTCCCTAGAAAAGTATAGAACTGTTTATATGGACAATAATTCACATGCATTCAGAGATCTTAGGGATCTCCTGAATGTTTTCTTGGATCCCAAGTGAAAAATTCCTGAATCAGGTCTCTTAGGTGTGCGGTTAATGTCATGTATAACAATGGGGGGACCCTTACTTATCTAAATATAATTATCCCAATCCTAATAATGATGAGGTTGCATAGGAAAGTAATAGTGTACCAAACTTTAGATTATTCACTAAAAAAGTTGTTCATTTATGAAGTAGTCGTTTATCAAACATGTCCTCCCCACTCAGCAAACTATGCCTTCTATTTATTATATATGGGTCAGTTTCACTATAATTACTGAGTGTTATAAACATCTGACCATAACATTTTGAAATGATGCAAATAAATTTCCAAACAAAAATAGTGTGAATTTAAAAGCAAATTATTTGAGTATCTAAGAAACAAGATAGACTTCTAGAAAAATTTGACTCTCTAGAATATTTCTTGCAGAAATGAGATTTTTCATAATAGTAAAAGAGGCATATGTTTATCAAACAATGCTGTCACAAAAAGCATCAACTGTAATGGGACTATTAATGCATAATTATTGATTTATTCATTCAATTAATATACAATTATCCCTTTTCATTTAAAGATTTAATTCATAATTACAATTATAATAAAACTTCCTTTAAAGTAAGATACAATAATTTTATTGTTTTTCATTCTTTTTTCAACAAAATATCCCATCCAATCATTTTTTATATTATTAAATATTGGCTGCTTTTTCTTGGATTCACATTAAACAGCCCTTTCCAACTTCCAATTGTCTTAAAATAATGATGACCTCCTGTGAGTAGATACAGCTCTTTACAATTTTTTTCTTTAGTGCCTTTTCTTCTTGAATTTTTCCTATATCAAATGGAGAATATATGTACAGATGGTATTTTCTCAGTTTATAGGCATATCAGTGACCATGGCTTTCTTTATATAGGTTTTTAAAAAAGCCCTAAATAATAAATAGCCAGATGAGCTGGGGACATTGAGAAATAGCCTTCCTCTTCCTTTTTCAACTCATTTTTTTCCCACCTACATGACTGTAAATCAAATATTTAATAGCTCTTACTTAAAAAAACAGATACAAAGAATGTCTTGATTTGGTGTGCTCATTTACCATAATGTCATGAGGGGAATTAGATTTCACAACTTTAAAAGGAATATATTTTTATTTTATTTTGAAAAACTGAGTCATATAGGAATTTTCTTATACTTCAAGGCATCATGGAAACACTTTTTTCCTGTTTGGATATTGTGGAATTTAAACGTTCAAATAAATAAATGGCATAACTAAGTGTTCCAAATTTTTTTACAATGTCTTTGACCCTATTCAAACACTTTAGGTATTTACTGACCGTCTGATGTGTAAGATGTGGAATAAAACTGGAATCAATTAATTATTTCACTGTGTTATCAGCGCAAGATCAACCATCTGGGTTTCTTAAAGACACCCGAAGGATTGAATTTTGTTTCAGTATTGATAATGGCATAGTCTCTATGTGCTACATGGAATTACATCATTTATCCCTCCAGTGCCCTATATGTTGATAAGTATGTCAGTTTGACTTAGTATACATATATACAGAGATTTCATTACATTTACCTAATAAATACAAAATACATTTCGAGTGTTACTGATCTCCTATGTTACATGAGCCTCCTGTAATCATTGTGCATTGATGTTCCAATGTTTTATTGTTTGTATGAATTTTAATTTGAAAACAAGGAAACAATCCAAAAGCAGAAAAAATAGCTTTTCTTAAAATTTTCAGTGCTACATTTTCCCTCTGAGGTCCATAGAGATTTGAATGTATAGGAGATTATCCGAAAACAGCTATTTTGATTAAAAAATATATCTCCCAGGATTCAACCAACTTAATGATGAAGTACTATTGTCTACTGCTTTATACATAAAAGGGAACTTTTTATCTGCTTGTAAAGGGATTTTTATGTGTATTTCTGCATAATCAGATGACTTCTATTGTGTTTTCTACTGATGAAATTCTCTGTAAAATGTCTTTTTCTTACATTATCCAACAGGCATAAAGAATAACAGTAAAGACTTTTGTGTTTGTAATACTACCTCTTTTATCCCTGCACTACTGTTTTATTGCAAAAATTCTATATTGTCACTGTATTTTTTCCATAGAATATAAATTTTGTTCTTGTGCTAAAGCTGGTAGTTTATGTAGCAGACAAAATATACAAATAAAAGAAGAGACTGATTTTGCTGAAAGAATTATATATAATCAAGAAGTTACATATTGTTCTTTAAATATGATACTGAATTTTAAAAGCAAACGAAATTCAAGAATCTTATCTAACAGCATAGCAGTTGCTTATGGCATACAAGGCTAAAATTAATTCAGCTATTTAATCTTAATAATTATTATGTAGTTAAAAATCTTTGACTTTAATAGTGTTTTACATATACAAATAGCTGAAGTAACATTCCTATAATTTTAATCTGACATTGGTTAGATCAAGAAAACATTGTTAATAAGACTGTAGAATTTGTAATTATTGCTATTTTTCATTTTTAATAACAAAGTAATGTGTCTTATTTTCTAAGAAAATGGAGAACTTTGGTGTACTTTAATACATACAAAAATCTTTGTAAAAATACCTTAAAATGTACCAATATTTTCTTTGCATATATTAAATGAAAGACTATAATTATGAAATGTTTTACAGTTTTTGTTCTGCCTTTGTATAT